AATCCCTTACGCATAGGCCTTTTTTTTTTTTGAGATGGAGTTTTGATCTTGTTGCCCAGGCTGGAGTGCAATGGTGCGATCTCAACTCACTGCAACCTCTGCCTCCTGGGTTCCAGCAATTCTCCTGCCTCAGCCTCCCAAATAGCTGGGATTACAGGCATGCGCCACCACACCTGGCTAATTTTGCATTTTTAGTAGAGACAGGGGTTTCTCCATGTTGGTCAGGCTGGTCTCGAACTCCCGACCTCAGGTGATCCGCCCGCCTTGGGCTCCCAAAGTGCTAGGATTACAGGCGTGAGCAACCGCGTCCAGCGGCATTCTTTCCCCCATTCGCTGTTTTATTTTATGCCACAATGAGAAGGCGGGGCTAAGCAAAGTAGGTTTTTGTTTTGTTTGGTTTTTTTGAGACGGAGTTTCGCTCTTGTTGCCCAGGCTGGAGTGCAATGGCACCATCTCGGCTCACCGCAACCTCCTCCTCCTGGGTTCAAGCGATTCTCCTGCCTCAGCCTCCCGAGTAGCTGGGATTGCGGGCATGCGTTGCGCCACCACGCCTGGCTAATTTTGTATTTTTAGTAGAGACGGGGGTTCCTCCATGTTGCCCAGGCTGGTCTTGAACTCCCGACCGCAGGTGATCCGCCCGCCTCGGCCTCCCAAAAGTGCTGGGATTACAGGCATGAGCCACAGCGCCCGGGCGCAAAGTACGTATTTTTTATTATAGTTTGTTGTTATTGCTGTCATTCCTATTTTGAGGTGATTAAGTGCCCTCCTGGGCCTGACTCGAACAAGATCACGGTCGGTTGCTCCTCCCTCGCCTCCATTCCTACTTACAGGATGGCAGCTGCACGTCACCTGACCAGAGACAAGGCGGGACGCGAGGCTAACAGTTTGTCCTCAGCGCGCCGCCGTAGCCCCCGCCGCCGCCGGCCGCGCGGTGGCTCCTCCCGCCCACGCGCCAGAGTCGCAGTGGGCGGGCCTACGTGCTCCGCCCGCTGTGAGCCTGTCCGGCCCCCGCCCGCTCCGGAGCAACCCGCGAGCTTACACCGGCTTCTCTCTGTCCTCAGCCCGCGCGCCGCCATCGCCGTCATGCTGGGCGCCGCTCTCCGCCGCTGCGCTGTGGCCGCAACCACCCGGGCCGACCCTCGAGGCCTCCTGCACTCCGCCCGGACCCCCGGCCCCGCCGTGGGTAAGGCCCCTGCTTGCCACTGCCCGCGCCCTTACATTGAAGTTATGGTTCTTTCACATTATAGCTATCCAGTCAGTTCGCTGCTATTCCCATGGGTCACAGGAGACAGATGAGGAGTTTGATGCTCGCTGGGTAACATACTTCAACAAGCCAGATATAGATGCCTGGGAATTGCGTAAAGGTAATTGGAACATAAACATATTTGTCTATTTTGGTTGACATGGCCCTTCTTTTTAATTTTGCAGGGATAAACACACTTGTTACCTATGATATGGTTCCAGAGCCCAAAATCATTGATGCTGCTTTGCGGGCATGCAGACGGTTAAATGATTTTGCTAGTACAGTTCGTATCCTAGAGGTTGTTAAGGTCAGTGAAATAATAATGCTAAAATTGTTCTGGAGTTAAATGTGAATATTCTCTTTGCCATCAGGACAAAGCAGGACCTCATAAGGAAATCTACCCCTATGTCATCCAGGAACTTAGACCAACTTTAAATGAACTGGGAATCTCCACTCCGGAGGAACTGGGCCTTGACAAAGTGTAAACCGCATGGGTAAGCGACAAACCACTGAAGAAGGCAGGAAATCCTGGCTAATTCTTTGTGTTTTCTCTTACAGATGGGCTTCCCCAAGGATTTATTGACATTGCTACTTGAGTGTGAACAGTTACCTGGAAATACTGATGATAACATATTACCTTATTTGAACAAGTTTTCCTTTATTGAGTACCAAGCCATGTAATGGTAACTTGGACTTTAATAAAAGGGAAATGAGTTTGAACTGAAATTAGGTATTTGTTTCATGTGTTTGCATTAATAAGCAGAAAATTAAGTGCTGTATTGGTTTCATGGTTTTGCTGCCCTCTTACATGCTGAGAGAACTGTGTTAATTCTCTGGAAACCATCTGACATGAAAATCAGCTTCATTAATATGTTTGGGTGCCCTAGCTTGTAAATTAGCTGAAGGCTAGAAGTCATTTATATAGAATTTTCTTGTTGACACCCTAGGCTTAGGGGACTGGTTGTCTGTGGGGATAGATCAAATTGTGTACCTTTCCAAAACAGGTTTTAATGATGTTTAAAAGTGGTCACTGAGATAGTCTTGAGGATGTGCTATGCAGTAGCCAAGCCCTCTTACGGTGTGTTCCTCTCTTAGTGCCCCTTTCCTTTCCTACCTGTTCTTCCCTTGCAGTGGTGTATTAGCCTTGGACATTAAAACATTTGCTTTGTAAATTTGGAGGCATTCTGATTAAACAGCTGAGTAAAACAAATCCTGCTTGTCTTAGAAGCGCCATAATACTAG